CCTCGAACCTCGGAGGTAGAGGTTGCAGTGAGTCGATATTGTGCCACTGCACTCCAGCCTAGGTGACAGAGCGAGACTCCTCAAAAAAAAAAATTATTATTTACCCAATATTTGGTAAATCAGTGAGCGACAGCAAACAGAGCGCACCTATAAATCAATCCTGACTGGGTGGGGCCACCTTTGTGGAGAGTTACTGAATTAGGAATTTAATCATTTTGATTGTTCTTGTAATTACTTAGCGGTCCATTATCATAATCTAATCAATCTAAAAGTGACATGATTATCTTATTTTTTGAAACCCCATTCATAATTTTAAAATCTCCTTTATCTTGATAAATTATACAACTATGAAAAAAATTCTAAACATTGCATTTAAGTATAGAAAAGCACAAACACAGCTGTACTTGGAGGCAGAGGATTGCATCAATCCCTGCATTCCCTGAAGAATCGTTATGATTTCAGTAATATCAAATGCAGAAAATGTTGTGTTGAATAACTCTTAAGATACCATAAGCAGATATGTTGTTGAGAATGGGATTTTTTTTGTATTGGTGAAAAATTTTGTGAATTTCTGGACAAAACTATATACAATGGTCCTGTGATTTATGCAATTGCATTTCTCGAACATTATGAAAATTAAAACAAGCAACAACACTTGTAATTTATAATTAAATATGGTGCAGCCTTGCACATCGTGAACATGTTTATCATCCAATTTCATGTCTGGAGGTCACTGGAGAGTCCTGTGACATGCTTGCAGGTAGCTTAATTGTCTTGGCCATTGTCCATAGCAGCCCCCATTCACTAGGAGAACCACCAGAGCAAACTCCAGATTTTAAATGAATCCAGACTGGGTGGTGCCACCTTTGTGGAGAGTTACTGCTTTAGGTAATTTAATCATCTTGATTGTTCTTGTGATGAGTTAGGAGATGATTATCACAACCTAATCAATCCAGAAGTCATGAAGTCTCCACCCACTCATTAAGGTGACTCAATATAAACCTGCCTCCTGTGCCTCCACATTAGCTCGTTTGGAAGACCTGGGTATAGGTGGTCGTCTCCTCGGCTCCGAGTCCCTGCAGCAGCTGAGGTGCCTGTGTCTCTCTGGTTCCCAGTGGCCGCCATCATGCTCTCCTCCACACTCAGGGTGGCTGTGGTGTGCGTGAGCAATGTCAACAGGAGCATGGAGGCCCACAGCATCCTCAGGAGAAAAGGGCTAAGTGTCCGGTCTTTTGGAACTGAATCTCATGTGAGGCTACCAGGACCAAGACCCAATCGTCCTGTAGTTTACGATTTTGCAACAACATATAAGGAGATGTACAATGACCTCCTCAGGAAAGATAGAGAACGCTACACCCGCAACGGAATCTTACACATCTTGGGAAGAAATGAGAGAATCAAGCCCGGTCCAGAAAGATTTCAGGAGTGCACTGATTTCTTTGATGTCATCTTCACCTGTGAGGAGAGTGTCTATGACACAGTGGTGGAAGATCTGTGTTCCAGAGAACAGCAGACCTTTCAGCCTGTGCACGTGATCAACATGGACATCCAAGATACCCTGGAAGATGCCACCCTGGGAGCTTTCCTCATCTGTGAGATTTGCCAGTGCCTGCAGCAGTCAGACGACATGGAAGACAATCTGGAAGAGCTGCTGTTGCAAATGGAGGAGAAGGCAGGAAAAAGCTTTCTTCACACCGTCTGCTTCTACTGAACATCTGGGCTGGCTTTGTCCCCTTCCTCAGTAAGAACTTAGGCATGGGACTTTAGTCCGGATTTATTGTGAGAAGCATCTGCAAAGACCTTCCACTGAGTACTGTTTGTGTGACTTTTGTACACATCACCTGGAAAGAGACTATTACCAAGAAAATATTTTATGGGAAATGAGAAGGACTAACATTTTTAAAAGCACTGAAAAATGGTTGGCATTGTGCTAGGTGCATTACATGGCATAACTAATTTCATGCTTATATCATTCTACAAGAAAGCTAGCCCACCATGACGCCATTTTCCAGATGAGCAAACCGAGCTGATAATGGACTGCTGGAAAAATGATTTGTTTAAGGGTATTCAGCAGATAAATAACATTGTATAGATAAGCACCTTTTAAATAAACTTCCTTTTCTCAATTTGAGTGGTTTTTTTTTAATTTTTAAATTTT